CTCCTGCATCTCTATGGGAGTAACTCAGAGGTAGCCATCTGGTTGGCAGTCTACCTTTCGGAGTTGGCGGAAGAACTCAGCCGTTTTGTTTTTGTTTTTGTTTTGAGATGGAGTCTTGCTCTGTCACCAGGCTGGAGTGCAGTGGCGTGATCTCGACTCACTACAACCTCTGCCTCCCAGGTTCAAGCGATTCTCCTACCTCAGCCTCCCGAGTAGCTGGGACGGCGCGCGCCACCAAGCCCAGCTAATTTTTGTATTTTTAGTAGAGACGGGGTTTCACCATGTTGGCTAGGATGGTCTCGATCTCTTGACCTCGTGGTCCGCCCACCTCGGCCTTCCAAAGTGCTGGGATTACAGGCGTGAGCCACCCCACCTGGCCGAACTCAGCCGTAAGGCCTCTTCCTGTTTTAATCTCCTGGGATCTCCTGCTTGAAAGGTAGCAAGCCAAGAGAAAGTATGGTCTTTACAGTCACTGGGTGTCCAGAGGGAGGTGATATCTGCTAAATTGGTTCTCGAGGTGGGATTTCCCCAGTCCCGACTGGGCATCTTAGACTTAATGGGGTTGCTTCCTAGGGCTAACCTGGCCAGCTGACCTAACAAACAGCCTGGCCTGCCCCTCTCCGGCCTCTAGGTAGGCCCTGTGGACAGATAGGAGGGGCAGTGCCTTCAGAGAGACGATACAGATGGGAAGTCAACTAGCTTGCTTAGGCATTAATTTCTCGGGAGGTAAGAGATGTGAGGGGGTGTCAGTTTCCACCATCCCTTCTCTATGGCCCCCACAAAGGGCAAGGGCCAGACACGTGGGCTGGCGTGGGGAGGTGGAGGAGCAAATGATGGGGGCGGGGCCTCATTTGCATGGACGGCGCGCGGCCACCAATCCGGACAGGCGGATCGACAGCCCGCGCGCCTTTTGGGGGCGGACTGACAGCCCCGGGGCCCTATGGAAGGCGGGTCCTGCGGCCGGCTGGGGCGGGACGGCGCCGGGCGCTGCCCCGGGGATTCGGGCCGGCTCGCGGGCGCTGCCAGTCTCGGGCGGCGGTGTCCGGCGCGCGGGCGGCCTGCTGGGCGGGCTGAAGGGTTAGCGGAGCACGGGCAAGGCGGAGAGTGACGGAGTCGGCGAGCCCCCGCGGCGACAGGTACCGGCGCCATGGCCACGGAGATGGGGCGGTTTCCCAGCTAAAATATTTTTCTTCTTACCAGGTTCTCTACTTAAAAGACAATGACTACTGATGAAGGTGCCAAGAACAATGAAGAAAGCCCCACAGCCACTGTTGCTGAGCAGGGAGAGGATATTACCTCCAAAAAAGACAGGGGAGTATTAAAGGTGAGGCCACAAAGCTGAGTGACATACAAGGAACCTCCTTTTTCTTAATGTTTGTCTTTTCTAGATTGTCAAAAGAGTGGGGAATGGTGAGGAAACGCCGATGATTGGAGACAAAGTTTATGTCCATTACAAAGGAAAATTGTCAAATGGAAAGAAGTTTGATTCCAGTCATGATAGAAATGAACCATTTGTCTTTAGTCTTGGCAAAGGTAAGAGGGTATTTTTTTGAGTTGTGTTTTACATAGCTTTCAACTACCTTTTCCTTTCCCTTAGGCCAAGTCATCAAGGCATGGGACATTGGGGTGGCTACCATGAAGAAAGGAGAGATATGCCATTTACTGTGCAAACCAGAATATGCATATGGCTCGGCTGGCAGTCTCCCTAAAATTCCCTCGAATGCAACTCTCTTTTTTGAGGCAAGTATGTGTGTGATGTTGCCTTGTCAGCATTTTCTCAGCTGAATTCCTTTTTTCTTTCTAGATTGAGCTCCTTGATTTCAAAGGAGAGGATTTATTTGAAGATGGAGGCATTATCCGGAGAACCAAACGGAAAGGAGAGGGATATTCAAATCCAAACGAAGGAGCAACAGTAGAAAGTAAGTATTAAAGTAAGAGGGAACTAGTCCTTCTCTGTTGACTCTCCTGTCTCCTTGCCCTCAGTCCACCTGGAAGGCCGCTGTGGTGGAAGGATGTTTGACTGCAGAGATGTGGCATTCACTGTGGGCGAAGGAGAAGACCACGACATTCCAATTGGAATTGACAAAGCTCTGGAGAAAATGCAGCGGGAAGAACAATGTATTTTATATCTTGGACCAAGGTAAGCAGCATACCAGTTTGGAACACAGTGAATCATCTAACCATTGTCACAAATTTACACACAGGCCAAAGAATCCTGGGAGATGGATACCAAAGAAAAATTGGAGCAGGCTGCCATTGTCAAAGAGAAGGGAACCGTATACTTCAAGGTGTGTGAGTCCCTATGCAATCCTTTCCATCTCAAAGAATTTATTCAAGTGTTGGTGAATTGTGCTGATATTCCCTACTCTGAATTTTGTCAACACTGCTTGGTAAGAATAAGCTGCAATTTTTATAAATCTGTCATTTTCAATATGAAAAATGGTGAGAAAACAATCATGTGGAAAAAAAAAAAAGTACAGATTCCTCTTTTACACATTCTGCTCTAGATTGTAACCTTCCATACAGGCAGACCAGGTCTGGCATCCCCACCCACCACAGTATCACTCACTCCTAAAGCATCTTGCTTGGTACATAGTTGGCACTCAACAAGTGTTTTTGGAATGAAAAAAGAATGAATAGAATAATTGTTAGCAAAGAATGGAATTCATAAGGGTAAGTTTCACATCATTTTTCTTTCTTCCTTTTTTTTTTTTTGTATGAGAGACAGGGTCTCCCTTTCTTTCCCAGGCTGGTCTCAAACTTCTAGCCTCAAGCAATCCTCCCACCTCAGCTTCCCAAAGTGCTGAGATTACAGGCGTGAGCCACTGCACCGGGCCCATCTTCCTTTAGACTGTCTTGATGAAGTCACTAGAGCATATGATAAAAGGAGAGAGGACATGCACAAATTTCAAAACAAACTGACAGGAGAGTATTGATTGCTTCTAATGGCCAAGATGATTCCTGCACACTTGCTTTTATGAGGAATCTCCGGATATTCCTGAATGATATTCATCATAAATTGCTTCTCAGAAACCCTTCTTGGAGCAACTAGGAGTGTGATATTTTCTCACTTAGATCTTAAACCTCTAGATGTAAGAAAAAAAGAAACCGCCCTTCATTCTGTTTTAATCAGTGTTCTACCCATTGCTTCCCCACCCCAAATATATGCCTTCTCCATGTCAAGCAGAAAGGGCTTAGTGATGAGAATTAGAGGGAGAATGGGAGTTCTGTCAAGGTTTCTTTCGTTTTCTGCCACTGCAATACAGAAATTAGATGTTTTTCAGCAGTATAAAGCAGTGAGGCATAAGTGTACTTTAACAAGTCTTTATGGGGCATCTGCTATAAGACATGCTATTATTAAGTTACAACCTTGTCAGGAGGGAGGAGTGGCAATGTTAATCCAAATGAAACAACTAGAGAATTATGTAAGAATATATAATCAACCCAAAATTAACACAGCCAGAGGGCACCATGTGTTTTCAGAATTTGAGCTGAGACAATATTGGGTCATGAAATCAGTTTTGTGGAAGTGTATTGCAATATGTTATAAGGATCAGTTTTGTTGCATAAAACTTTGCTTGTGTATGAGTAAGTACTGGATTGCATATTTCTTACTGTGGGTGGTATTCAAACAAATTTTAAATCATGGGTTTAGATAAGTATAAATATATAAATATGTTATTTATCATTATTTACTATGTATACTAAACTCTTATGGATCACCAGAAAGCATGGGGGTATGATAGAATAAGCTCAGAATTGGGAAAAATGGGCTTTATTGCTCTTCAAATGATTTAGTCATTTAAGGTCCAAAGAGGTTATATTTTCAAGTGAAAAATAGGGGAGTTAGATGTTCCCCAAGTTTCTTTCCAGCCTGAATTTCTGTGAGTTTCTAAACTCTCAAGAACAAGTGTTATTTTTTTGGTTTTGTTTTGTTTTTAATTCTAATTGAGGTATATTGGATACTTCTAAACTATTCAAGTAAGATTCCAAGTGGGTTATTTGTATATCCAAATACATAATACACTAGAGGGAAAAATGTTTCTACAAAATTTCTTAAGATCGTGAGTCCTTAACAGTATTTTCTATATTTCCGAAGTCCATAAAAATCCTTAACTATATTTTATATATTTCCTCAATACTTCCAAATAGAATATTAACAGTTTGGGAAGATTTGAGGCTTTTGGCCTTTGACTAGAATTATATCGATTCAGTGTAGTAAAACAGCTCAGCTATTCAGAGGCTCTAATCGGTGCTATGATACAGAATTTTGGAGAACATTATTGGTAATGAAATAATGTTATGAAGCCATCTGTCATATAGCTGTGTTCTGAATATATACAGAGAGATGGCCAGAATTAGTGATCAGTAGCAGAAAGCAATGAGTGTCTGTACAGTTACTTAACTTTGTTGCTTATCAGCATCACAACTGCAAGAGTGATACTATTATGAACCTACTTAAAATTACCAATCTTTGGATAAAATCTGGATCAGCAGTCACACACATGGAAAAAATTATTTTTAACATGGAATTTGATAGGCAAAATTTTTCAAAACATTAGTCCATTGGGGAAAAATTAATGAAAGGTTCAAAACCACTGACCTGAGACTTTTCTCCCAGAATGTCTCTGAACATTTTGTACCACTAAAAACTTCCCTGGAGGCACCTTTATAATTATAGGTAAAAGATCCCAGCAGTAGTCCTAGCGTTAGCTGTAAAACTTCAAAATGGTTAGTAGATAGTTTCCTGTACATATTCCCTTCCCAACTCAGGGCAGGTTTCAATCTGCCATACTGCCCTCCCGGGCCTTGTCTTTCCAGGGTGTCTGACTTGGCATGTTATGCATTTGCACAGAGTCCAGATGTGTAGGTGAGAGCAGAGATGGGCTGAACTAAAGATCTGTATTTCATGCCATCTGCATATTGGAATTCTGTTTCCATTGATCTGTTGGTTTGGTTTATACCTAAATGGGTAAAGCCTCTCTCCTGAGTAGGATTGAATTGTACTCAGCTTTTAAGTGGGAATGATTTTGCCATTGAAGATGTAAAGTCCTCATTTCAACCTCTGAATACTAAAGAGAAGAAAAATAGAGAACTCTATTTGGCTCTGAAAATAATTATTAAGTACAGGTAACAGCATAATATTAAGCCAGGCATTGTGCAAGCGAGTTAAACAGACACGATTTTTGCCCTCATAGCTGACAGTGTTCTGCAGGACAGGAGCATTAACTCACACCTGGTCAGTGTTTTTCTTTTTTCTGACTTGGCAGCAGAGTGGCAAGAAGGCTAAGAACACTGAAGTGATGTGGGATTCTTGCGCCCCCTTGTGCTTCTCCTGGGAAGAAAGCATTTCTAAAACAAACTAGTTGAGGAGAATTGTTCAACCTCTAAACTCTTCAGATAAATCGGGCTTTGCTATATTTTCACCACCCTTGCTGTTCCAAGATACCAGTAATGTGATTTAGAAACAAGCCGTTTATGACTCTAGGATTTGATGTTTTAAAAAAAATTCCTAAGAAGAGTCCACCCTGTCTTTCATCTCTTTCCTTTAGTGCAGAATTTTTCAACCTCAGTACTATCAACATTTGGAGTGGGATAATTCTTGATTGTGTGGGGCTGTCTTGTGCATTGTAGAATATTTAGCAGCATTCCTGGCCTCTGCCCATTAGATGCCAGTAGCATCCTACCCAGTTATGACAACTAAAAATGCCTCCAGACCTGCCAGGTGTTCCCTGGGGGGCAAAATCACCCCCCAGTTGAGAACTGCTTTAGTACCTCAGAAGCAGGGAGTACAAGACAGACTTTTCGCTAATTGGAAGTTGAAGTCTAAATAAAGTTACATGATATATATGCAAGAGCTTTCAAAAAATTAAAATGCCCTATGTGAAGGAACTATTAAGAAGTCTAATACCTGTTTTTTGTGTTTTGTTTTGTTTTACCATGGCCTTCTACCATTCTGATTATTCAGAACTTATTGAAATGTTAAGATCTAGGTTTTTGTCCTCCCTGGCTCTTCTTTTCTTTCCCTATACAATATATTAGGAGATAATCAGAAAAGTTAAGTTAATCAATGCATTAGAGAGGGAGGAGGAGAGAGGATGAAGAAATGAGGCATGACAGGGGAAATGCCTGTCCTTCCTATCTCATCTCAGTGAAACAACACTTTTCATTTCCACCCACACATTTTTTGCTCCCAATGATAGCAAAAGGTTTTGTTGTTGGTATTGTTTTTAGAGAGAGAGGGTCTTACTCTGTCACCCAGGCTGGAGTGCAGTGGCACAAGCATAGCTAACTGCAGCTTCGAACTCCTGGACTTAAGAGATCCTCCTGCCTCAGCTTCCCAAAGTGCTGGGACTATAGGCGTGAGCCACCACACCACTTTAGAAAAAGTCTTGATTCCATATTTACATTCCTTTGATTTCAATATTTACTCAACAAACCTTTATTAAAGACCTCTTGGTGCTAAACCCTGAATATTCCAAAAGGGAGAGGACAATGCTGCCTGTCCTCAAAGACCAGCAAGAGAAAAGGCAGTGACAGAAAGAAAATGCCGACCTGAAACTGGTGAGGACTTTATTCTTTTTTTTTTGTAGCATCCAAAAAAGGAGTGGTAGGCCTAAGACTATGACAAAATTTAAGTATTGTCTTAGCTTGGGCTGCCACAGTAAAATACCATACACTGGGTGGCTTCAACAACAGGAATTTACTTCTGGAGACTGTAAGTCCCAGATCAAGGTGTTAGCAGGATCAGTGTCTGGGGAGGGCCTCTCCTCTGGTTCCTTGTAGCTCCCTTCTTGCTGTGTTCTCACATGGCCTTTCCACATGCATGTGAGTGGAGAGAGGGCAGAGGGCAGCAAGCACCCGAGTTTCTTCTTATAAAGGCTCTAATCCCATCATGAGGCCCCACCCTCATGACCACATCTAACCTAATTCCCTCCCCAAATGCTCCATCTGCAAATATCACATTCGGGGTGAGGGCTTCAACATAGGAATTTAGGATGGGGGACACAATTCAGTCCATAGCAAATCTAATTTCCTCAAGAATTTCAGCATTTAAAATAAAATGCCCTGGTTTCGTGTTCTTATGAATGACCTGTATCACACACTTCTGAGGCAGAGAGGGTGACAGACTTTGATTTTAGTGCCAGTCTTCCCTCTCCTAAGTGAGTGACTTGGGAAGAAGGATGTTCGAGGGATGTAGCCTGGCCCTCATTCACACCCAGGCCCTCCAGCTGGAACAGGTCTGCCCCATCTTCATCACCAGAAAATCCACACCAGGGCTTCCTTTCTACAGGCAGAGCTCGTTTCTTACATCACCCACTTGAAGTCCTGTATCACAGGCATGTCCTCTTAGACCTGCTCTATGGTTTTTCTCTTACTCAGACTCCTTGGGTGAGGGTTGGAGTATTTGTGGGGAGAGACAACTCGGCAGTGAGATGTACGCGCTGCTTGGGCTGTGGTAAATCCTAGTAACATGGTCTTAACACTGTTGGTCAGGCATTGAATTTAATGTCCTAATAGGTCTGGCTGCTCCTCTGCCATCTGGCAGGATGTATCATCTGTGGTTTTGAGCTTATCACCTCCTCAAAGGAGAATCCCCACTTGTACTCCTGTTTCTATTTGCGTATTTACCAGCGATTCCCCAGTGCTTTCATTTACCTTAAAATCACAGTGGACACATTGTCTCAGCCCTGGAGGGGTTTTGTTTTGTTTTGTTTTGTTTTGTTTTGTTTTTGAGGAGTCTCGCTCTGTCACCCAGGCTGGAGTGCAGTGGCATGATCTTGGCTCACTGCAACCTCTGCCTCTTAGGTTCAAGCAGTTCTCCTGCCTCAGCCTCCTAAGTAGCCGGGATTACAGGCATATGCCACCATGCCTGGCTCATTTTTGTATTTTTAGTAGAGACGGCCAGGCTGGTCTCGAACTCCTGACCTCAGGTGATCCACCTGTCTCGGCCTCCAAAGTGCTGGGATTACAGGTATGAGCCACTGTGCTCAGCCCCCAGCGTTTCTCATATGAGCATGTATATATATATATATTATATATATATTATATATGTTTATATTTATATATATTATATATAACTGACAGACCTTTCTGATGTATATTGTTTTATAGTTGTTATTTATGTTGTATGCTACTATCCAACTATTCATATTCCCATTGCCTATAGATCAGGGGTCAGCAAACTACAGTTTGCTGGCCAAATCTGGTCCCTGCCTGTTTTTGTAAGTACAGTTTAACTGAAACACAGCTGCACCCATTGATTTACATACTGTCTAGAGCAGCTTTTGCACTACAAATGATAAGAATTTAGTAGTTGCAACAGAGACTGGTTCAAATAGGATTGGCTGTGTTTGGAACTAGCACTTGCCAGAATGTAATATTTGCTGTGAAGTGCTGAAAAGAAAAGTAACTTCCTTTTCATTTTTTTAGTGGCATAGTCTAAAACTGCTCACAATCCTTTTGAAAGACTAAAGAATAGGCCAGGTGTGGTGGCTCATGCCTGTAATCCCAGCACTTTGGGAGGCCAAGGCAGGCGGATCACAAGGTCAGGAGTTCAAGACCAGCCTGGCCAACATAGTGAAACGCTGTCTCTACTAAAAATACAAAAAAAAATAGCTGGGCTTGGTGGCGGCCACCTGTAGTCCCCAGCTACTCGGGAGGCTGAGGCAGGAGAATCGCTGGAACCCGGGAGGCGGAGGTTGCAGTGAGCTGAGATGGCGCCATTGCACTCCAGCCCTGGAGACAGTGCGAGACTGTGTCTCAAAAAAAAAAAAAAAAAAAAAAAAAAAAAAGA